ACAAATCCCTCCCACCACCCCTAGAAATAATGTACCGCTTCTCCCACCGCTTTCCTAAGACCGACCGCCCCAGAGAGCCACGGAGCCCGGGGCTAGGGTCTCACCCCAGCGCGGCCGGCGACGCCCAGCTGCGGAGGGAGTGGCCGGGACCGAGCTCGGGGAGGGCAGGGAAGAAAGAGGAAGGGGGTGTGGATCTCACCTTCCCCCGCCCCCACCCCTCCGACTGCAGCAATTGGCCAAAAAAATAGTAATCCTTTTATGGACTCCCCCAGGGCCCCTCGAACCAGGTTGCAGTGAGGAACCCAGTCTCTCCCATCGCAGTGCCCCTTGCCTTCTCCTGCCCTAGTAACTGCCTGCGGGGATCCAGGAGCCCCCAGGCCGCGCCGAACTGCAGTGGATAGGGGGGAGGGGGGCGGTAAGGATGAGGGCTACGGGGAGGCAGAAATGGGTTGGGGGAAGGGGTGGTGGAAGGGAAAAGAAAAAACCGGAGGCATGCAAGCGGCTCCCCAGCCAGCTGTTCCAGCTGCTGCTTCCTCCGGCGCGGGCCAGGCGGTGCAATATTCCCCCCCGCTCCATCTTTCTCACCACTACCTGTCCCCCCAACCCACCACACGCACTCATCCCTCCCACCCACACCCCTAGTAGCGGATCTCCGGCCTGTAAGGGGGTAGTAGGGAGGAGCTGGGGGGAGGGGGAGGCCTGCGAGTTTCTAACCTTGTTCTTATAAACAAACCCACATGTGCAGCTGCCGCTGCTGCAACTCACCCCACAATCCCGGATATAAGTCCTGCCCCTTTAAGAGGAAAAAAAAGATTCCCCCGCCTGCCTCCCACCCCACCCATCCACAAGAACCTTTGTCTTCCCACCCCCATAGTCAGTCGGCCCCGCCCCATCTCCCCGCCCCCTCCGACGCAGAGGAACCAATAGGCGAAGAAAATAAGGCCGGGGATCTGACATCATCATGTTAGGCCAATCACCGGACGCGTTGGTGGGAGGCCTCACGGACAGCGCGCCCGGAGGAAGGAAGACAAGAGAGAGGAAGCTTGAAGCCAATATGGAGTCCGTCAGTTGCTCCGCTGCTGCTGTCAGGACCGGAGACATGGAGTCCCAGCGGGACCTGAGCCTGGTGCCTGAGCGGCTTCAGAGACGCGAACAAGAACGGCAGCTGGAAGTTGAAAGGCGGAAACAAAAGCGGCAGAACCAGGAGGTAGAGAAGGAGAACAGCCACTTTTTCGTCGCCACCTTTGTTCGGGAGCGAGCGGCCGTGGAAGAGCTTCTGGAGCGCGCGGAGTCGGTCGAGCGGCTGGAGGAGGCGGCCTCTCGGCTCCAGGGGCTGCAGAAACTAATCAACGACTCAGTTTTTTTCCTAGCCGCTTACGACCTGCGGCAGGGACAAGAGGCGCTGGCGCGGCTGCAGGCGGCCTTGGCCGAGCGGCGCCGGGGGCTGCAGCCCAAGAAGCGTTTCGCTTTCAAGACCCGGGGAAAGGATGCTGCTTCGTCTACCAAAGTAGACGCGGCTCCTGGCATCCCCCCGGCAGTTGAAAGCATACAGGACTCCCCGCTGCCCAAGAAGGCGGAAGGAGACCTCGGCCCCAGCTGGGTCTGCGGTTTCTCCAACCTGGAGTCCCAAGTCTTGGAGAAGAGAGCCAGCGAGTTGCACCAGCGCGACGTTCTTTTGACCGAACTGAGCAACTGCACGGTCAGACTGTATGGAAATCCCAACACCCTGCGGCTAACCAAGGCCCACAGCTGCAAGCTGCTCTGCGGTCCGGTGTCTACCTCTGTTTTCCTGGAGGACTGCAGTGACTGCGTGCTGGCAGTGGCCTGCCAACAGCTCCGCATACACAGTACGAAAGACACCCGCATCTTCCTGCAGGTGACCAGCAGGGCCATCGTGGAGGACTGCAGTGGGATCCAGTTCGCCCCTTACACCTGGAGCTACCCGGAGATCGACAAGGACTTCGAGAGCTCTGGTTTAGATAGGAGCAAAAATAACTGGAACGATGTTGACGATTTTAACTGGCTGGCCCGGGATATGGCCTCCCCAAACTGGAGTATTCTTCCTGAAGAGGAGCGAAATATCCAGTGGGACTAAGCAGTTGTCACTCTGTTCTTCACTCCTACCAAATACTTTCCACGTTGGACTTTCCCCCTTATTGGGTCTCGAAGTTTACTTATTGTCACACTGTGTATGTTTTCAGCATTTTAAGGCTAGAGATTGTAATGGGCTCCTACTTGTAATTTCCATTAAATTCGTAACAGGTATAACACTAAAGCATTTTTGCTATTTTCGTCATGCCTTTGAGACTGAGTCTTACTCCGTCCCCCAGCGTGGTGGCGCGCTGGGATTACAGGCGCGCGCCACCACGCGAACTTGTATTTTTAGTAGAGACGGGGTTTCGCCATGTTGTCCGGGCTGCTCTCGAACTCCTGACCTCAGGTGATCCACCCGCTTCAGCTTCCCAAAGTGCTGGCATTACAGGCGTGAGCCACCACGCCAGGGCTTTATTTATTTATTTTTACCACAATAGTTTGAAGCAGTAAGGGGGAAGGAGGGTGATTATATTGCTTTGTAATGGTTTGTGATACTTGAAACATCACGGTGCATAATAAAGTAGGTCTGCAGTAAATACATGGGTTTGTTTGGTGTGTGTGTGTGTGT